TACCTCCATTGCTGGCCTTAAAAGAAATTAATTCTTTAAAAACTAATTTAAAACAAAGTGTGGTAGGCTGACTAATGCTCTCCTTCCCTGCAAAAATGTCCAGATCCTAATCTCTGGAACCTGTAAATATGGGACTTTACGGATATGGGTAAGTTTAGGATTTTGAGATGGGGAGATTATCCTGGATTATCTAGATGGGGCTGGTATAATCACCAAGGTCTTTAAAGCACGGCAGAAGATCAGAGGAAGAGACAATGTCACTATGGAAGCACTGGGGGAAAAGGCTATATGATGCAAGGCCATGACCCCAAGGAATATGGATGGCCTTTAGAAGCTGGAAAAGGCAAGCAAACACATTCTCCTCTGAAGCCTGCAGAAGGAACCAGCCCTTCTAACAACTTGATTTTAGCCCCTAAGACTCATTTTAGACTTCTGATCTCCAGAAATGCAAGAGGATAAATTTGTGTTACATTTAAACTATGAAGTTTGTGTAGTTTGTCACAGTGGTGCTATGGTTTGAATATTTGTCCCCTGCAAAACTCATGTTGAACTTTAATCCCCAACGTGGTAGTATTGAGAAGTGGGGCCTTTAAGGGGTGAGTGAATTCATTCATGGGTTAAGGGATTGATGGATTATCATGGGAGGAGAACTGGTGGTTTTATAAGAAGAGGAAGAGAGGCCTGAGCTAGCATGTGAGCTCAGCCCCTGGCCATGTCATACCCTATACCACCTCAGGAATCTTCAGTGAGTTCCCACCACCAAGAAGATTCTTACCTGATGCAACTCCTCCACCTTGGACTTCTCAGCCTCCATAAACTGTAAGAAATAATTTCATTTTCTTTATAAGCTATCCAGTTTCAGGTATTCTATTATAAGCAACAGAAAACAGAGTAAGACAGCAGCAATAGGAAACTAATATAGAAAGTATCAGGAAAATGAATGGCTGTATCATGCTCCCTTTTGTCATTATTTGAAGTTGCTTTTATGAGCAAAGCTTGTCTTACCTAGCAACAGTTGCCAAGTAAGTTAACAACTTAATGCTAGAGTCTGGGAAGGAGCAACTACTTAAATCTTCCCAAATCTGGTGCCCATACCTTCTATGGCAGGGGCTTTTAGCACCATTCTTTAACGTTAGACACATAACCACAGCCTAATCACTTGAACCATTTAATCCTTACCAGCCTCTAGCATTATCCTAAAACCCTGAACCTCTTCCAGCTTTCTTAAACTTTCAGCTTTTCTTGAAACGACTTTTTCTGATTCTAAGATTATTTTAACTGTAAGTAGGAGAAGACATCTGAAATTTAACTATGATCAGAAATTCAGATTACAAAAACTTTGTTTGCTGTGCTGTTTGTAATAAAATAATTCCACCAGCCCCTTTTGGAAAAACCTTCAAACGGATCCATGAATACAAGCCACTTAAGACACGCTTTTACACTCACAAAGACATACTAGGTAAGTGACTTTATCGTTTTCCTTTGTTCTAAAGGTTTGTGACCATTGCTCTTCAAATACACAGATATTGGGGCAAATATTCTGAAAAAAGAAGAGCAGTTTCAAGAAGATATACTCAGAGAACACATTGCGAAAGCAGAAGCTGAAGTATGGGCTCAGGTAAAAGAAGTTACATGTCAACCTAAAGTCCAATTAATAGATAAATGGACTCTTTCTTTCAAAGGCTAATGAACGTCAAAAACAAGCAGTGGAGAAAGCACTTGAAGAAGCAAATGACAGACACAAAATTGAAATTCAGATTTTGAAAGAGGAACATCAGAAAGATTTACAGGTTTTTATAGTGGCTTATTTGTTGTCTTTTAAAATAGCTAAACCTAGTTTTGCCATTGCTTCAGGAAGTGACAGCTAAAACTAAGACAGAGATGTATCAAAACATGGATGACGAAATGAAGAGAGAGCACTTGGCTGCAGAACAGCGCATGGTCCACAGAATCCAAAGGATTATGATGGAATGCCACAGAGAGAAGGTCGAAGCTGTGGAGAAAGCCAGGGCTGAAGAAAGACACATCGCCCAGGAAGCAATCCAGGCCCAGAAAAGGTATTCCAGAGAACTCATTTACAAATTAGTAATCTAAATTATAAATCCATATTATCTTTTGTAGCAAAGCCGTGGAGGAAATTGTGAATACTGGTGTCACAGTTATTAAGGATGAGAAGACCAGTGTGGCCCGACTGATGAGGGAAAAAGAACATGAAATGAGCATCCTCTATGGCATAGCTCAGAGGCAGAGGCAAGAAGAGGTACAGGAAGTGCTTCAAGAAGCAGAGAAAACACATCAGGCCACTCTTGGCAATATGATGGATAAACTGGCTAACACCCAGGGGGAGCTGCTGTCTATAGCAAAACAACTGGGAATCATGACAAATTGGAAAGATTTCCTAGAGGAGGAATTACAGGAAACCAGGATGGCATTTCAAAAATACATCAATTATACCTTTCCTAAGCTTTCACCAGGACATGCAGATTTTATTCTGCCAGAAAGAAAGAAAACACCTTCTAATCTTGTTATTAAGGAGAACAAAACAACTCTTGATTAGAAGTCTTCAGTTGAAATTCCACTACAAAAGACATCATTCCAGACTAAATAAATTTACTCAAAAACCATGTATTGATTCCCCAGCCTTGTGCAGGGTACT